ATCATCTTATTTATTCGTAATTCTTGGAGTTGACAACAGGTCAGATCCTATTGAGAGGAGGTCATTAATTTTCTAAAGACAGAAAACCTGGGTCTCTTCGGTCAACAAACAACTCTAAGGTTCTTTTTTTAAATCCTTAAATAGGGAAAATCCTGGACTCAAGGAGTTGATTATATGATATAACAGAAATAAACGGCTGACTTGGAGTAGGCGTTCAGTAGATTCTAGTCTTTTCACCCAGAAGGGGCTTGGGAGGGCAAAAGTAAAACCGCACTGAAAAAGACTAAAAGTGGGCGCACCTTCCGCCTTGCCGAGGCTCTCGCTGCTAGCCGTTGGCGTTTTCCCGCGCAGGGGGCAGGGCGCAGAGCGAGCCCAGGAACGTGGGAGCGGAACCCCACCCCCCGCCAGGACTACACCTCCCAGCAGGCACCACGCTCCGCCACATGGCGGGCGGCATCCAATGGTATTAGTCCTTCAAGCCAGCTTAGTCCGCTTTCCGTCCCGGCCTTCCCTCGGCTCTAAGGTCTCTAGGGGGTTCGTCTAGAAGCCCGCTGGAGAAAGGCTGCGGTAGGGGTCGCCTTGGCTGTGCAGCATGTTGGGAGTCGTGGTCCCCTCGTGCAACATTTGGGAGGCCAGGCTTGCCCTGAGTGGTTGGACCACATCACGTGATGAGCACAGGGCGGCCACAGGGGAGTAACCTGTGGTGCTTTGTGAGGTCATCACGGCGCGACGACGAGCTGCAGTTGTGGGCACCTTGTATGCGGTGGGTAATACTCTCCTGATGACTCCGAGTACAATACATATTATCAAGTCTCCCTTATTTGTTCCTTTCTGTGGTCCCCACCTCCACGCGGTTGGCTTCGCGGGGTTGGGGTGGAGGTGGTGGCTGGAAGAGGCCGCGCGCCGCCTAGGCTGACTCTGAAGCCGCGCACGAGCGACGTGTTGTGGCTCCTCCTTCGCCCGTGACGCGAGGTCACGTGACGGGTTGGGCAGCCTGTGCCGCCGCCGCCGCTTTGTAAGAGGCACATTGGCAGGTAACGAGCGGCGGCGGCGGCAGCGGGTCTTGGGTCCTCCGAGAGCAGCAGCGGTAATTGCCATCCTCTCCCTCTCCTTCCCTCTTTGTTTTGCTTACCATCCCTACTTTCTTGCAGATTTTCTATTTTGTACATACATTATTTTGTATATACTGTATATGATGACTTCAGTGAGCAGTGACCATTGTCGAGGTGCTCGGGAAAAACCACAGATTTCAGCAGCACAATCAACGCAACCACAGAAACAAGTGGTACAGGTAAGTTTTTGTGGAACTCTTTTTTTTTTTTTGTTGATCCTGATTTTTCCTCTTTTTTCCCAAGCTGTACCGACCTCTTGACACTTCCTAGAGCTCAGCCTGGTAACTTCCCTATTATACTCTTATGTTTGGTGTCAAATCCTTAACAATTGTATGTACTTTCCAGGCAACAGCTGAACAGATGCGTCTCGCTCAAGTGATCTTTGATAAGAATGATTCAGATTTTGAAGCTAAAGTTAAGCAGGTATGTTTCTGGCAAAGGATATCATCATTTTTTGCCTCTAACCATTTTCTGATATGTTCACTAGCTTATGGAAGTGACAGGGAAAAATCAGGATGAATGCATAGTGGCCCTACATGATTGTAATGGAGATGTGAACAAAGCTATCAATATATTGCTGGAAGGGAATTCAGACACAGTAAGTATTATTAATTGATTTGCATTGTTTACGATAAATGATTAACAGCCGTTCTCTCTGATAGACTTCATGGGAGACTGTAGGGTGTAAGAAAAAGAATTTTGCAAAAGAAAATTCAGAAAACAAAGAGAATAGAGAGAAGAAAAGCGAGAAAGAATCGAGTCGTGGACGTGGAAACAACAACCGGAAAGGAAGAGGCGGCAATCGTGGCAGAGAATGTAAGTACAGACTTTCTCCTCAGTTTTTTCTCGAAATTTGATTTTTCTGCTCTTTTCCCCCTAGTTAGAGGTGAAGAAAATGGAATTGATTGCAATCAAGTGGACAAACCTTCAGATCGTGGCAAGCGAGCCCGGGGTAGAGGTAAGCTAGAGTAAGAGGGAAGAAAATGCTTTATTTTATACTATAATTGTGTGTTTTTTTAAAGGATTTGGACGTGGCAGAGGGAGAGGGGCAGGAAGGTTCTCAACCCAAGGCATGGGGTAAGTGATAGCCATCCTATTTTTATAATTATTGCCTTTATTATTTCTTTATTTCAAACCCCAGGACATTTAATCCTGCAGACTATTCAGATTCTACATCTACAGATGTGTGTGGGACAAAGCTAGTAGTTTGGGAAGCTGCTCAGAATGGTGCAGATGAGGGAACTGGTAAGTGTTCTGTTTTTGCCAGAGATGAGTTTGTTTAAACCCTCAATTTTACATTGGTCCACAGAACTGGCATCAAATACTCACAACATAGCTCAGGATCTGTCAAACAAAAGTTCTTATGGACTCAAAGGTATGAATACTTAATTTTTTAATTTTTAAAATTATAAACTTTGATTGCTGTTGTTTCCCAACAGGGGCTTGGAAGAATTCTGTGGAAGAGTGGACAACAGAAGACTGGACTGAAGATGTAAGTGTTTGCTGTCAGATGAGACCTTTCTTAATAAGATTAAATTTTTCAACTTTCCATACAGCTTTCTGAAACAAAGGTCTTCACTGCCTCATCTGCTCCAGCAGAGAATCACATCTTACCTGGGCAAAGGTAAATACTTTTTGCCATCTTATATTTGTTATGACTGGTTCCTCATTGCTTTTTGTCTGCTTAGCATTGATCTGGTAGCCTTGCTCCAGAAGCCTGTTCCTCACAGTCAAGCCTCAGAAGCCAACTCCTTTGAAACTTCCCAACAGCAGGGCTTTGGCCAAGCCCTTGTCTTCACAAATTCGCAACACAACAATCAGATGGCACCAGGGACTGGCAGCTCCACTGCCGTCAACTCCTGTTCTCCTCAGAGCCTGGTAACTCACTTTTATTTCAGTGTGGGATTTTATGAGGATTTGTTCTTTTATCCCCCTTTTAAAGTCATCCGTCCTTGGCTCAGGATTTGGAGAGCTTGCACCACCAAAAATGGCAAACATCACCAGCTCCCAGATTTTGGACCAGTTGAAAGCTCCGAGTTTGGGCCAGTTTACCACCACCCCAAGTACACAGCAGAATAGTACAAGTCACCCTACAACTACTACTTCTTGGGACCTCAAGCCCCCAACATCCCAGTCCTCAGTCCTCAGTCATCTTGGTAGGTATACATTGTTTGTGGGTTTGCCCCTAATGCCTCATTAATTGCTGCTTACTTTTTTTAGACTTCAAATCTCAACCTGAGCCATCCCCAGTTCTTAGCCAGTTGAGCCAGCGACAACAGCACCAGAGCCAGGCAGTCACTGTTCCTCCTCCTGGTTTGGAGTCCTTTCCTTCCCAGGCAAAACTTCGAGAATCAACACCTGGAGACAGTCCCTCCACTGTGAACAAGCTTTTGCAGCTTCCCAGCACGACCATTGAAAATATCTCTGTGTCTGTCCACCAGCCACAGCCCAAACACATCAAACTTGCTAAGCGGCGGATACCCCCAGCTTCTAAGGTGGGCATTTCATCATGAAGTCACCGTCCTAACTGTTCCTGACACGACAGCTTTGCTTTTTCAGATCCCAGCTTCTGCAGTGGAAATGCCTGGTTCAGCAGATGTCACAGGATTAAATGTGCAGTTTGGGGCTCTGGAATTTGGGTCAGAACCTTCTCTCTCTGAATTTGGATCAGCTCCAAGCAGTGAAAATAGTAATCAGATTCCCATCAGCTTGTATTCGAAGTCTTTAAGGTACTGAATTTAGTCCTTTGTTATGAAGCAAAAAATTATGTTGAATATTTTTGACTCTTTTCAGTGAGCCTTTGAATACATCTTTATCAATGACCAGTGCAGTACAGAACTCCACATATACAACTTCCGTCATTACCTCCTGCAGTCTGACAAGCTCATCACTGAATTCTGCTAGTCCAGTAGCAATGTCTTCCTCTTATGACCAGAGTTCTGTGCATAACAGGATCCCATACCAAAGCCCTGTGAGTTCATCAGAGTCAGCTCCAGGAACCATCATGGTAAGTGGTATTTTAGTTTTTTTCTCAGAAGAGTTTATATTCTCTTCTCTTCTTTTCCTTATAGAATGGACATGGTGGTGGTCGAAGTCAGCAGACACTAGACAGTAAGTATAGCAGCAAGCTACTCTTGTCATGGTCTGCTTCTTACAGCTACTTCATCTGTTCCAGCTCCAAAGACAACAGGCCCTCCCTCTGCCCTCCCGTCTGTGAGCTCCCTGCCCAGCACCACCTCCTGCACTGCACTTCTGCCGTCCACATCCCAGCACACTGGCGACCTGACTAGCAGCCCTCTCTCTCAGCTTAGCAGGTATGGGGAAGGTGTGGGCCCAAAGTGAGAAGGTGGACATACGGCGCTCTGTTTTGTCTTCTAGTTCGCTCTCCAGCCACCAGAGCAGCCTCTCTGCACATGCAGCCCTCTCCTCGAGCACGTCACACACAGTAAGTGTCTGCGCGGCTTCCTCTTCCTCCGCAGATCCATGTGTCCTGGCTTTTCTTTTGCCAGCATGCCAGTGTGGAGAGCGCCTCTTCCCACCAGTCCTCAGCCACCTTCTCCACGGCAGCGACCTCCGTCTCAAGTTCCGCATCCTCAGGCGCCAGCCTGTCCAGTAGCATGAACACCGCGAACAGCCTCTGTCTGGGTGGGACCCCCGCGAGTGCATCCAGCAGCAGTAGCAGGGCCGCGCCCTTGGTGACCTCAGGTATTTGCTCCAGAGGCCTTTCCTGCCCACCCTTTCACTCCATTTGATTTTTCCCTCTATACAGGCAAAGCACCCCCAAACTTACCTCAGGGGGTGCCTCCCCTGCTGCACAACCAGTACCTCGTAGGTCCCGGAGGACTGCTTCCTGCCTACCCGGTGAGTGTATGGCGGAACTCCTGGCCTGCCCATTCCTAAAATACACTTTCTGGTTCTCACACAGATCTATGGCTATGACGAGCTCCAGATGCTGCAGTCACGGCTGCCAGTGGTGAGTGGGGTATGGACTGGTCGGAGCAGAGGGTCGCTGATCAAGCCTCCCTGGTCTCTCCTAGGACTACTATGGAATTCCCTTTGCTGCACCCACAGCGCTTGCCAGCCGAGATGGGAGCCTAGCTAATAATCCATATCCAGGTGAGTTTGCTCAATGGATGAGGAGTAGCCCGGGGCAGTGGCTGGAGTCAGTGCTCTTTCCTAGGTGATGTCACAAAGTTTGGCCGTGGGGACTCTGCATCCCCTGCACCCGCTACCACACCAGCTCAGCCACAGCAGAGCCAATCACAGACCCACCACACAGCCCAGCAGCCCTTCGTGAATCCTGCACTGCCACCTGGCTATAGCTACACTGGTCTTCCCTACTACACAGGCATGCCCAGTGCCTTCCAGTATGGCCCCACCATGTTTGTGAGTATTTCAGAGGGTGTGACTGTGTCTCCTACACTAATACCTCATCTGCTTGCCCCCCCAGGTCCCTCCAGCCTCAGCCAAGCAACATGGGGTGAACCTCAGCACTCCCACACCTCCCTTCCAGCAGGCCAGTGGTTATGGCCAGCACGGCTACAGTACAGGTGAGGGGTACTTCCCAGACAGAGACACATGGTCACACTTGCCTCTTGTACCCTGCCACGCTAGGTTATGACGACCTGACCCAGGGGACAGCAGCAGGAGACTACTCCAAAGGTGGCTATGCTGGATCATCGCAGGCACCAAACAAGTCTGCAGGTTCTGGGCCTGGCAAAGGTAGTGTTTACCTCTCCTTTCCAGGATAAGGCCTGCTGTGGGGAACAACTGCTTTTCCTCCTAGGAGTATCAGTGTCTTCAAGCACCACTGGTCTACCTGATATGACTGGTTCTGTCTACAATAAGACACAGGTGAGGGACAAAGGTGGGTTGGGTGTATAGGTTGACCTTCACCATTGTCTTCTTTGCCCTGTAGACTTTTGACAAGCAGGGATTTCATGCAGGGACGCCTCCACCTTTCAGCCTGCCCTCGGTCTTGGGCTCCACTGGGCCCCTGGCCTCGGGAGCGGCCCCTGGCTATGCACCCCCACCATTCCTACACATCTTGCCAGCCCACCAGCAGCCCCACTCACAGCTGCTGCACCACCACCTTCCGCAGGATGCACAGGTGAGTACAGTGATGGAGGCAGCCACCCTACTCCTTGACAGCCTTCCCTTCTCCTCTTCCTCAGAGTGGCTCGGGTCAGCGCAGCCAGCCCAGCTCCCTGCAGCCCAAGTCTCAAGCCTCCAAACCTGCCTACGGCAACTCTCCATACTGGACAAACTAAACCCAGAAGAGAGGGGTGGGCTGGGGCAAGGCTTATCCTGGGCAGGAGAGAACACACGAGCACGTATTTGGGAGCCCAGTGCCCTTTCCTAGAATTCCCGACATGTGTCAGCCATGCCTCTGTGGGGAGTCTGCCTCCCAGACTGGCTACTGTATGTAATGTATTTATGTATGTATTTGTAAATGTGATAGAAGTCTGGGGGGGAGTTGGGGGATGGCGGCAGATGTTAGCCAGGTCTGCCCTCCCCATTCAAGCCCCTTCTCCACTGTAGCAAAATAAGCACCCCCACCCCATCTGCCTTCAGGTCTTCTTCACAGCCTGCACTGCCCAGTGGGCCACTAGGGGCAGTCTCTGGAAGGGCTGGTTCAAGGCTGTTTGGGTATAGGGGTCAGGTACCAATGAAGAATCACGACTTGTCTCACTCCTTTGGAAATTGTTTTCTTTCCTGTGTAATTACTTCATACCTCTGTTTTTGAGAAACTGTTCCGTTTGTCATCTGTCATGGTCTCCTTCCACCAAATCTTCATCTGGGAATAGCAGCGGTATCCCTCCACCCAAGTATGGCCACCTGTTTGTCTTCATATAGAACAGGGGCTTCTGGTCTGGTCATGTCCCTAGAGACTTACTAGAGACTGGCTGACCATGAAAAAAAAAAAAATAATCTGAGTTATTCAGCCAGTCAGCTCCCCTTTAAAAATCTAAGGTATCTCCAAGCAACACATCTCCATTCTAGTTGTCTTGAACCACGTGGGCAACTGTTTCAGGGGTTTTCTCTTGCCCAATCCCCACCTAATAAAGTTCTGAGAGCATGCATGGTCTCTGTGTGGTGTGACTGAAGGGCAG